TTTAGAAAAATTGACATATACGTACAGAGAAGAGTACAAGTCATAATTATGTAGCTTCAGGAATTTTCAAGGCAAACACATCCATATAACTAGCACCCAGGTAAAGAAACACATTAACAGCATCCCAGAAATTCCTCTTGTTCCCTGCCATTACTGCCCTCACTCTTACTCAAGGAATCTACTATACTGACTTAAAAAAATAGCTTTATTGTTATGTAGTTGATACACAATAAGCCACACAATTTATAATTTGATAAATTTTGGCATGAGTATGTACCTGTGAAACTAGCATCACAAGCAAGATAATGAACACATCTGTAAGCCCCCAGAGTTTTCCTGTGTGTCCTTATAATCCCTCTCTCCCAGCTGGCTTCTTCATTTAGCATTAACTATTTTGTAGTTTATGTTGTTGTGTGCATCAGTATTTCATTTCTTTTTATTGCTGTGTAGTATTCCATTGTATGGATATACCACAGTTTATCCATTTTCCTGTTGATGGACATGTGAGTTATTTCTGTTTTTTGAGTATTATAAATAAAGTTGCTATAAACATTTGTGTATGGATAAGTGGTTTCATTCCTCTTGGGTAAGTGGAATGGAATGGCTGAATCATTTTTAACTTTTTAAATAACTGCCAAACTGTATTCCAAGGAGATTGTTCCCACCAGCTGTGTATGTGAGTTCTAGGTGCTACATGTCTTCCTCAACACTAGATATAGTCTTCTTAATTTTTGATATTGTGATAGATGTGTAGTAGTATTTATTGTGGTTTTAATTTGTATTTACCTAATATCTAATGATGCTAAGCATCATTTTCATGTGTTTATTTGCCATCTGTATATATTCTGTGGTGAGGTGTTTGTTCAAATATTTTATTGATTTTTTTTTAAATTGGGTTGTTTGGTTTCTTAATTTTTAAAGAAACATTATTATTAAAGTTTTCAAACATATGTGAAAGTAGAACGAATGAGCGTAACAAACTTTTTTTTTTCTTTTTTTTCTTTTTCTTTTTTTTTTTTTTTTGAGACAGAGTCTCAGGCTGGAGTGCAATGGCATAATCTTGTCTCACTGTAAGCTCCGCCTCCCGGGTTCATGCCATTCTCCTGCCTCAGCCTCCTGAGTAGCTGGGACTACAGGTGCCCGCCACCATGCCTGGCTAATTTTTTGTATTTTTAGTAGAGACGGGGTTTCACCATGTTAGCCAGGTTGGTCTCGATCTCCTGACCTCGTGATCCACCCATCTTGGCCTCCCAAAGTGTTGGGATTACAGGCGTGAGGCACTGCGCCGGGCCTAGCATAACAAACTCTTATTAGCTATCACCCAGCTTCTAGTAGTATCAATACATTACAAAATTTGTTCATTTATAGCTTCCCACCTGCTATCCCTTGCTGGTTACTTTAAAAAATACTTTTATGTATACTTTTAATTTACATACCATTAATGATTCATCAATCTTAAGTATGTAATTAAATGATTTTTAGCAAACATACAAAGTTATGCCATAATCAGCACAATTCAGTTTTAGAACATTGCCATTATTCCAGTTCATCTCCTGTGGCTGTTTGAAGTCAGTCTCTACTTTTATCCTGAGCCCAAAGTAACCATCAGCTTTATGTCTCTCTAAAATTGCCTCTTCTGGACGTATCATACAAATGTAATCATATGGTATGTCTCCTTTCTTGTCTGTCTTCTTTCGCTTAGCAGATATTTTTGAGGTTCTTACATGTTTTACTATGCATCATTAATTTATTCCTTTTTATTGGTGAGTAGTGTTTCTTGGCACAGATATATAACATTTTGTTTATCCATTCACCAACTGGTGAACATTAGATTGCTTCCCATTTTCCCATGTTTCAAATTTGGTTATTAGGTATAATGCTGCCTAATAACCATATTAGTCTTTATTTAGACATGTTTTCATATTTCTTGGGTATGTACTAAGAGTAGAATTTTCACATCATTTGGTGATTTTATGTTTAACATTTTTTTGTTTGTTTTTGAGATGGGTTCTCACTCTGTTGCCCAGGCTGGAATAAAGTGGTATGATCATGGCTCACTGCAGCCTCGACCTCCCGGGGGCTCAGGTGATTCTCCTATGTCAGACTCCCAAGTAGCTGGGACTACAGGTGTGCACCACCATGCCTGGCTAATTTTTGTGTTTTTAGTAGAGATGAGGTTTTGCCACGTTGCCCAGGCTGGTCTCGAACTCCTGGACTCAAGCGATCCGACTGCGTTGGCCTCCCATTGTGATGGGATTACAGGCGTGAGCCACCATGCCTGGCCCCCGTGTTTAATGATTTTTTCTTTGTTGATTTTTTTTTTTCTTTTGAGACAGTCTTGTCAGTGGTATGATCTTGGCTCACTGCAAACTCTGCCCCCTGGGTTCAAGAAATTCTCATGCGTCAGTCTCCTGAGTAGCTGGGATTACAGGCACGCACCACCACTCCCAGCTAATTTTTGTATTTTTAGTAGAGATGGGTTTTGCTATGTTGGTCAGGCTGGTCTCGAACTCCTGACCTCAAGTGATCCGTCCTCCTTGGCCTCCCACCATGTTTAACTTTTTAACAAATGATCAAACTGTTTTCCAAATTGACTGTATCATTTTGCATTTCTGCTTTGCATTGTGTTTGCATTCTCGTTTTGCAATGCATGAAGGTTCTAGTTCTAGTAATGTCCTAGCAAATACCTGTCATTGTCTGTTGTTTCTGATAATAACAATTGTAGTGGCTATAATCAATCATTATGAATGGTGCCACTGTGAACATTCTTATATGTATCTTTTGGTGACTATATGAATGTGTTCTATTGGGTATTTACCTAAGGAATGGAATTGTTGTGTCATAGGTTATGTGTTGTTCAGCTTTAGGAAATATCATGAAATGGTTTTCTCAGGTGATTATTGCAATTTACAATCCTGTGAGCAGTGAATGAGAGTTGTTATTGCTTTAAATCCTCACCTATACTTGGTTTTGTCTGTGGTTTTCATTTTAGCCTTTCTGGTGAATATATGATGGTAAAGAATTGTGGGTTTGATTTGCACTTTCCTGATGATTAATGAATTAGAGGAACTTTTCATATCTTGATTGGGCATCTAAATATTTTGTGTTATTAAGTGCCTGTTAAAGTCTCTTGTTGGCTTTTCTCTTATTGATTTATGGTCTTTCTTTCCCTGCCTCCCTCCCTCCCCACTGTCTGTCCGTCCATCCTTGGGACAGGGTCTCACTCTGTCGCCTAGGCTGGAGTGCAGTGGCGTGATCCTAGTTCACTACAGCCTCGAACTCCTGAGCTCAAGTGATCCTCCTACCTCAGCCTCCCAAAGTGCTGGGATTACAGGCATGAGCCACTGTGCCTGGCCAGTTTTACTATCTCTTTATACGTTCCAAATTTGACTCCTTTGTCAGATGTATGTATTACAGATATCTCTGTAATCTCATGTGGAAATGTTTTGTTTGATAGCTTTTTATCTGTTAATGGTTTCTTTTGATGAAAACAAGTTTTTAATTTTAAGGAAATATATTTTTTTTCTTTTATATTCAGTGCTCTCTTTATGTCCTACTTAAGGGTATATTGCTATCCTAAAGTCCACCTTGAGGTGTGTTATGCAATGTTCTGGAATTTTTATTGTTTAATATTTCACATTTAGTTCTATGGTCTTTCTGAAGTAAATTTTCGTATGTGATATTGTATTGGGGTGAGGATTTCATTTTCTATGTGGATATTCAGTTGAAGCATATTTTATGCTTGCACATATGCTTGCACATATTTTATACTTGCACACATAAGTCCTTGCACATACAGAGTTTTATTCTATGATATTATGTAGTCTTGCAAGCATATTTTGTGCTTCCTCAACTGAAAATCCATATAGAAAAGTTTATTTTTCTATATGGATTGAAAAGTTTATTCCCCCTGACTGCACTCCAGCACTGTATTGAAGTGATATTTTGTGGCACATTAGTTAACTGTGTATGTAAGTCTGTTTCTGGACTTTTTATTCTAGTCAACTGACCTATCTTTGAAATATTTTTTTCCCGATATCACACTGTTTTAAGTACTTTGTCTTTATAACAATAAATCTTGATATCTGTTCGTTTAAGATCTTATACTATTATTGCCCTTTATATTTTCTTATAAATTTTAGAATCAGTTTGTTAATTTCTCCCATATGCTGCCTGATATTTTGATTGGACTTGGTTTGAATCTTTAAGTCAATTTAGGGGGAACTGATATCTTAACAAGTCTTCTAGGTACTGTGATTACAGCAATGCTCAAAAAAGAAAAAAAAATCCTTGCACATGTACAGTTTTTATTATTTGATTTTATGTGGTCTTCCAGTTAAATATATTAACTTCTTTCTCTTCAAAGCCACTTATATGGCATTATGGCCAACTGGAAAAGAATGACTTTTATAGAAAAAGAATAATTTTATAGAATTATTACGAGGAATGTATATTGTTATCCTCTGTGCAAAGGATTGATTGACTAAAAAGATTGAGCGTTTGTGAGGTTTACAGAGCATACAGGTGAGCCATCCTAAAAGAAAAATATTGTGAAGGAAATTAATTCAAGTGGGATTGATCGTATGACAGCAATTTGGAAAATTTTATCTCAAGCACATGCAAAGTAAACTTGTATTACCTCTTTAGGGCGATGTTAGAAGAAAGAAAGAAAATAATATTGCAAAACCTTGCTTATATAATTGGAGGAATTCAAGCAGTGAACTTTTTCAAGTTGCTTGGTAGTTTCAGTTTCCTACAAGAGTATTAATGTTTTATTTTTAAGTATGGTTTGTGAAGTTCACTTTGTAATTCTCCAGAAGTAACAGATGTATTGCATATCTGTTTCTACAAATGACAAATGTATCTGTGAAAACAGAAGTCATGTAAGAATAACTGAGCAACATTAAATATTAGGGAACAATCAAGTCTAGCTTCTGACTGCAATTAGCTAACCACTGAGGTGTTGGTAAAATCATTTGCAGTACTCAAACTGAAATTGCTACAGGCAAGTGCTGTGTATTAAAGTACTTCCTGTAGTCTTTGGCAGAATGCTGCTAGTGAAGGAAGGATACAGAAGGTTACTGTGGCTGGAGAGAAGGAGCAGGAAAACATTGTGGACTTTAAGGGCGGCTCCTTGCTTAAAGACAAACACAGAGTAAACACAGACATGTTGGCAAATACCCTGTGGTATTTATACTGTTGCACCTAAAATTTTTTGCTATTTTTACTCTTTTAAGAAATAAAATTATGAAGACTTGGGCATACTATACAAGAAGTTAGTGTTATGTGCATGTGGTGGGGGTTCTTTTTTGGTGAATTTCATCTGCATAGAAACTTAAAAATGTAGCTTAATTTAGCGGTGTGTGGTTACTTTTCTGTCTAATGCTATTAGAGATTAATGGTGAATATATTTGGAGCTTTTCTTTCTGCCAATCTTGTCCTATAGAACAAATAAGGAGACAGGATAACTATCACAATAGGACGTCCACCAGGGCAAAATTGAGTATTATTTTCTGTGTCCTGTTTTGTAAATTACTTTTTAAAATCTTACTGTTTATTTTTATTTCATTTTTCCTTATCTTATAACAGTGTTTAGAAATTCATATAGAAGGAAGAGCAGATGGAGTCCTCTCCTGAAATAGTTGGTACAGTTTGATTTTTAAGTTTTTAAAAACTTCATTAAAGGAAGTTTTAAAAAACTTCATTAAAAATTTAATTAAGTTTTTAAACTTCATTAAAGAAATGGTGGCTATAATTAAATGTTAGTACTCTTGGGGACATAGATTTGCTAGTAAGTTTCACTTTTTCATGGCTATTCGGTAGCACATCTCGTAAAGGTGTTGAGAGGAAATCATTGTTGATGCTGATCCCCATTATTTTCCTCCCCAAACCTTCTGTTTCTATTAATTAATTTAGTGGTTAGGCCAGGATAAAACAGAGTGGAGAGAGGGGAGAATTCATACTAGATCTGTGATTTTGAACCTTTTGTGTGTGAACATGCCCGTTTTTATTTTGGCTCCTTTTATACAGGACATAGTGGTCTGCGTATGTCTTCACTCATTTGTTGTTTACCTGGTCCCACTGGTTGAGTTTGAGTCCCCTGCCCTGACCGCTGATCAAAAAATAAGATTTTTTATAGGCACCTCTGTCTTAACCTCTCTATATCAGTTTATGCTGTGGACTCTTTCTCTGTATTTTGGGTTAAAGAACATATATTAAGATCATGTGTCAGGCACTGTTCTAAGCACTTTACATAGATTAACTCATTTATGTTTTCCCTATAACCTTTGAGGGATACAGTAGTTACTGTTATTCCCATTTTATAATTGTGGACACCAAGACAAGAAACCTGTGTTTCACTCTGTCCATTTCCCTCCCTTCAAATAATCTACTACTGGACACTTTTTTTTGTCTTTTTGTTGAGATGGAGTCTCATTCTGTCGCCAGGCTGGAGTGCAGTGACATGATCTCGGCTCACTGCAGCCTCTGCCTCTCAGGTTCAAGCGATTCTCCTGCCTCAGCCCCCCGAGTAGTTGGGACTACGGGCACACACCACCATGCCCAGCTAATTTTTTTTTTTTTTTTGTATTTTTAGTAGAAACAGGGTTTCACCATGTTGGCCAGGATGGTCTCAATCTCCTGACCTCGTGATCTGCCCGCCTCGACCTCTCAAGGTGCTGGGATTACAGGCGTGAGCCACTGCGCCCAGTCCTGGACACATTTTAAGAGAGACATTGGCAGTCTGAGGTGCATCCAAAAGATGACCAAAGTTGGTGGTGGGGTTGGAAATCATGCTTTTTGGGAAAATGGTCAAAGAAGCTGCATTATTTTCAACAGCCTCCATTATAGATTTCATGTGTATGCACGTGAATTGAATTTGACTAGTTTTTGTAACTCTGAAGTGCAAAACTAGGAAGAGGGAGTAGAGAGATCAGGATGACAGAAGGTATTAGCTAGTTAGAGCAGCTCCAGAATGGAAGAGACTGTGTCTTCCAAAAGTGTTCTTGTAAAATAATTGGTAGACCATCTTTTAGTAATATTGTAGGAGGCATTTATGGAAAACATTTTTCTCCTTAAAAGATTTTGTTTAATGTTTCCAATTGCTTGTGGAATTGGACAAATAAAACATGTGTAAAGGCCCTTCCCATCTGAAGGATGCCAGTTTGCAACTTCTGCTTTAATTGTTCTAGGTTTTACTTCTGAATCAAACTAAATTCTTAGTTTTCAGACCACATTATTTCACTTCCAGCAGACTGCTTTTACTGAGGTATGCTTAAACCTCACTTAACTAACCACTGAGGTGTTGGTTAGTTATTAAGTGAATGGTGACGCTCTAAGGTCACCATTCACTTAATAACTTGTTCAATTTCTTTTTTTTTTTTAATTTGACATTTAGGCCGGGTATGGTGGCTCACGCCTGTAATACCAGCACTTTGGGAGGCCAAGGTGGGCAGATCACTTGAGGCCAGGAGTTCGAGACCAGCCTGGCCAGCATGGTGAAACCCCATCTCTACTAAAAATACAAAAAAATTAGCCAGACATGGTGGCAGGCGCCTGTAATACCAGCTACTCAGGAGGCTGAGGCAGGAGAATCGCTTGAACCCGGGAGGTGGAGGTTGCAGTGAGCCAAGGTCGTGCCACTGCACTCCAGCCTGGGCGACAGAACGAGACTGTATCTCAAAAATAAAAATAAAAATAAAAAACCCTGACATTTATCAAGTATCTACTTTACGACTGGCGTGATGCTAGGTTCTAGGGATGTCAAGAGAAGGTTGGGATATATAGGCTGTTTAGTGCTGGAATGTTATCAGTAAAACAGAGTGGTATGAGATGAAGCTGAGGAGCAGACAGGGCCTATGCCATATAAGAGGCTTGTTAGAAATAGCCTTATGAAATAGACTACACTTATAGGGATATTGTTCTGGAGATTGCTTTCCATGTCATTAATAGACCATTATATGAAGGCTAGGAACATCTTTGTTTACCCTATATTTTCTTCTTGGGACAATGAAATTCTTGTTACTGATAAGTTTCCTTTTTTACTTTTGCCAGAAGTTCTTGTGACTGATAAGTTTCCCTTTTTACTTTCGCCACCTGGAAATTCAGTTGAAAATTCAAGCCCATGTATGTGCATTCTAACTTTCTACCTGGTCTTGATCTATTACTTCATGTAATTTTCTGTGACTCTGTTTTTTTACATATTTAGTTATTGTTTTATATATAATCTGATAAGTGATTTAGATTCTTTGTGGAATGAGACCAATGTATCATTTATGAATCTAGATGTTTTATTTGCCTTGCTGGTACCCAGAGTCATTTGTTATTTGTTAACCTGGGTCTCTTGCTTTTCTTCAATTCTGGAAAGAATTTAGTCATTTCTGTAAATATTGCTTCTTCAACATTATTTGTATCTATCTCTTTTTAAAGTTTTAATTGTTGTATCTTGGATCCTCTTAATCTATTTTCCATGTCTCTTGGTTTTTTCACATATTTTTAATTCTTTGCTCTTTGTGCTATGTTCTGGATGAATTAACCAGTTTGAACTTCCAACTCACCAATTGTCTATTTAACTGTGTCTATTTGAGGGTTTTATCTTATCCATTGCTTTGTTAGTGATCATATTCTTTCTAGGATTTTTGGTTCTTTTTAGAGATGTGTGTATATATGTATGTATGTATATATGTTCTTATACCAGTTTTTTTTCAGTTCTGTGTGTTTTTGTAATTTCTTATTCTTTTAAAATTAGAAATGATTTTTAAATTTCTCTTTGGATAGTTATTTTGTAGTCTTTTTTTTTTTTTTTTTTTTTTGAGACAGAGTTTTGCTCTGTCACCCAGGCTGGAGTGCAGTGGTGTGATCTCTGCTCACAGCAACCTCTGCCTCCATGGTTCAAGTGATTTTCCTGCCTCAGCCTCCCGAGTGGCTGGGACTACAGGTGCATGCCACCACGCCTGGCTAATTTTTGTACTTTTAGTAGAGATGGGGTTTCACCATTTTGGCCAGACTGGTCTCAAACTCCTGACCTCAGGTGATTAGCCCACCTTGGCTTCCTAAAGTTCTGGGATTACAGGCATGAGCCACCATTCCTGGCCTTTTTTTTTGTTTTTTGGAGATGGTTTTGCTCTGTCATCAGGCTAGAGTGCAGTGGCGAAGTCATGACTCACTGCAGCCTCGACCTTCTTTACTTAAGCCATCCTCCTACCTCAGCCTCCCAAGTAGCTGGGACTACAGGCACATGCCACCACACCTGGCTGATTTTTTTGTTTTTTTAATTTTTTTTTCTTTTTCTTTTTTTTTTTTTTTTTTTACTTTTTGTAGAGATGAGGTCTCACTATGTTGCCCAGGCTGGTTTTGAACTCCTGGGCTCAAGCAGTCCTCTTGCCTCGGCCTCCCAAAGTGTTGGGATTACAGACATGAGCCAGTGCACCTGGCCTGAAGTCTTTATAAAGAGTTTTATGTATAATTAACTTCATCTGTACCAAATGTGTGTTCCAATTGTTAATTTTGTTAACTGTATAAAAACTGATAAAACTTTAAACCAAAAATATATAAAGGAATCTAATTTTAGTTCACCTTGTGTTTTCATAATAACTTTTTTTTTCTCAACTTTTTTTTAACTTCAGGAGTATATATGCAAGATGTGCAGGTTTGTTACATAGGTAAATTTTGTGTGCCATGGTGGTTTACTGTACAGATCATCCAGGTATTAAGCTCAGCATCCATTAGTTATTCTTCCTGATGCTCTCTCTCCGCCCCCCCAACCCCACCCTACCCCACCCTCCCTCCACCACCCACCGCACAGGTGTTCAGTGTGTGTTGTTCCCCCACCATGTGTTCTCATTGATCAGCTCCCACTCACAAGCGAGAACATGCACATAATGGCATATTTTTAAAGAAGAAATTATTTCTTCATTTATTTGGGGTACTGATATGGTTTGCCTGTGCCCCCACCCAAATCTCATCTTGAATTGTAGTTCCCATAATTCCCATGTGTTGTGCGAGGGACCTGGTGGGAGTTAACTGAATCATGGGGGCAGTTTCTTCCATACTGTTCTCGTGGTAGTGAATAAGTCTCACGAGATCTGATGGTTTTATAAGGGGAAACCCCTTTCACTTGGTTCTTATTCTCTCGTGTCTGTCACCATGTAAGACATGGCTTTAGCCTTCTGCCATGATTGTGAGGCCTCCCAAGCCACATGGAACTATCAGTCCATTAATCCTCTTTTTCTTTATAAATTACCCAGTCTTGAGTATGTCTTTATCAGCAGTGTGAAAATGGACTAATGCAGGTACCTCATAAAGGTCCTTGTAAGACTGTTCTCAATGATTTCATGTGAAATGATTTTGTATTTCAATTGCTGGAATATTGGTTTAAAGCCTCATTTTGAGAGGTAGGGGTTTTTGTTTTTTTTCATTCCGCTCATTTTCTCTGTGCTTATCCTTCTCTGTCTGATGATTTTGCACTTGTTCCTTTTCAGCTCCTAAGTCTTTAATGTAGAACCAGGTCTTATAAATGCTTCAGGGATCTTGAACATGATGATATTGGGGATATGGCAGACCTACCACTGAACCAGAGGGGAAGTTCAAATTGTTTTTTATTCAATTTAAGAGCATATCTATTTTCTTTCTTTCTTTTTTTTTTATTATACTTTAAGTTCTGGGATACATGTGCAGAACGCGCAGTTTTGTTACATAGGTGTAATGTGCCATGGTGGTTTGTTGCACCCAACAACCCGTCACCTATGTTAGGTATTTCTCCTAATGTTATCCACCCTCTAGCCCCCAACCCCCAACAGGCCCTGGTGTGTGATATTCCCCTCCCTATGTCCATGAGTTCTCATTGTTCAACTCCCACTTATGAGTGAGAACATGCAGTGTTTCGTTTTCTGTTGTGATAGTTTGCTGAGAATGATGGTTTCCAGCTTCATCCATGTCCCTGCAAAGGACATGAACTCATCCTTTTTTATGGCTGCATGGTATTCCATGGTGTATATGTGCCACATTTTCTTTATCCAGTCTATAATTGATAGACATTTGGGTTGGTTCCAAGTCTTTGCTATTGTGAATAGTGCCGGAATAAACATACGTGTGCATGTGTCTTTATAGTAGAATGATTTATAATCCTTTGGGTATATACCTGGTAAAGGGGATCTCTGGGTCAAATGATATTTCTGGTTCTGGATCCTTGAGGAATCGCTACACTGTCTTCCACAATGGTTGAAGTAATTTACACTCCCACCAACAGTGTAAGAGCGTTCCTATTTCTCCACATCCTCTCCAGCATCTGTTGTTTCCTGACTTTTTAATGATCGCCATTCTAACTGGCGTGAGATAATATCTCATTGTGGTTTTGATTTGCATTTCTTTAATGACCAATGATGATGAGCATTTTTTCATGTCTGTTGGCTACATAAATGTCTTCTTTTGAGAACTGTCTGTTCATATCCTTTGCCTACTTTTTGATGGTTTTTTTTTTCTTGTAAATTTGTTTAAGTTCTTTGTAGATTCTGGATATTAGCCCTTTGTCAGATAGATTGCAAAAATTTTCTCCCATTCTGTAGGTTGCCTGTTCACTCTGATGATAGTTTCTTTTGCTGTGCAAAAGCTCTTTAGTTTAATTAGATCCCATTAGTTTTGGCTTTTGTTGCCATTGCTTTTGGTGTTTTAGACATGAAGTCTTTGCCCATGCCTATGTCCTGAATGGTATTGCCTAGGTTTTCTTCTAGGATTTTTATGGTCCTAGGTCTTATGTTTAAGTCTTTGATCCATCTCGAGCTGATTTTTGTATAAGGTGTAAGGAAGGGATCCGGTTTCAATTTTCTGCATATGGCTAGCCAGTTTTCCCAACAACATTTATTAAATAGGTAATCTTTTCCCCATTGCTTGTTTGTGTCAGGTTTGTCAAAGATCAGTTGGTTGTAGGTGTGTGGTGTTATTTCTGAGGCTTCTGTTCTGTTCCATTGGTCTATGTATCTGTTTTGGTACCAGTACCATGCTGTTTTGGTTACTGTAGCCCTAGTTTGAAGTCAGGTAGCGTGATGCCTCCAGCTTTGTTCTTCTTGCCCAGGATTGTTTTGGCAATGCAGGCTCTTTTTTGGTTCCATATGAACTTTAAAGTAGTTTTTTTCCAATTCTGTGAAGAAAGTCAGTGGTAGCTTGATGGGGATAGCATTGAATCTATAAATTACTTTGGGTGGTATGGCCATTTTCATGATATTGATTCTTCCTAGCCGTAAGCATGGAATATTTTTCCATTTGTTTGTGTCCTCTCTTATTTCCTTGAGCAGTGGTTTGTAGTGCTCCTTGAAGAGGTCCTTCACATCCCTTGTAAGTTGGATTCCTAGGTATTTTATTATCTTTGTAGCGATTGTGAATGGGAGTTCACTCATGATTTTTCTCTGTCTGTTATTGATGTATAGGAATGCTTATGATTTTTGCACATTGATTTTTTGGATCCTGAGACTTTGCTGAAGTTGCTTATCAGCTTAAGGAGATTTTGGACTGAGACGATGGGGTTTTCTAAATATGCAATCATGTCATCTGCAAACAGAGACAATTTGACTTCCTCTCTTCCTATTTGAATACCTTTTATTTCTTTCTCTTTCTTGATTGCTCTGGCCAGAACTTCCAATACTATGTTGAATAGGAGGGATGAGAGAGGGCATCCTTGTCTTGTGCCGGTTTTCAAAGGGAATGTTTCCAGTTTTTGCCCATTCAGTATGATATTGGCTGTGGGTTTGTCATAAATAGCTCTTATTATTTTGAGATACATTCCATTGATACCCAGTTTATTGAGAGTTTTTAGCATGAAGCGCTGTTTAATTTTGTCAAAGGCCTTTTCTGCATCTATTGAGATAATCGTGTTTTTTTGTGATTGATTCTGTTTACGTGATAGATTACATTTATCGATTTGCATATGTTGATCCAGCCTTACATCCCAGGTATGAAGCTGATTTGATCATGGTGGATAAGCTTTTTGATGTGCTGCTGGATTTGGTTTGCCAGTGTTTTATTGAGGATTTTCGCATTGATGTTCCTCAGGGATATTGGCCTTAAATTTTCTTTTTTTGTTGTGTCTCTGTCAGGCTTTGGTATCAGGATGATGCTGGCCTCATGAAAGGAGTTAGGGAGGATTCCCTCTTTTTCTATTGTTTGGAATAGTTTCAGAAGGAATGGTACCAACTCCCCTTTGTACCTCTGGTAGAATTTGGCTGTGAATCGGTCTGGTCCTGGACTTTTTTTAGTTGGTAGGCTATTAATTACTGCCTCAATTTCAGAACTTGTTATTGGTTTATTCAAGGATTCGACTTCTTTCTGGTTTAGACTTCGGAGGGTGTATGTGTCAAGGAATTTATCCATTTCTTCTAGATTTTCTAGTTTATTTGCATGCAGGTGCTTAAAGTATTCTCTGGTGGTAGTTTGTATTTCTATGGGATCAGTGGTGATATAAGAATATCCCACAGGATATCACCACTGATATAAGGATATCACCACTGATCCCACAGAATCAGTGATATCCCTTATATCATTTTTTATTGCGTCTGTTTGATTCTTCTCTCTTTTCTTCTTTATTAGTCTGGCAAGCAGTCTATTTTGTTGATCTTCTCAAAAAAACTGCTCCTGGATTCATTGATTTTTTTTTTTGAAGGGTTTTTCTTGTTTCTATCTCCTTCAGTTCTGCTCTGATCTTAGTTATTTCTTGTCTTCTGCTAGATTTTGAATTTGTTTGCTGTTGCTTCTCTAGTTCTTCTAATTTTGATGTTAGGGTATCAATTTTAGATCTTTCCTGCTTTCTTTTGTGGGCATTTAGTGCTATAAATTTCCCTCTACAGACTACTTTAAATGTGTCCCAGAGATTCTGGCACGTTGTGTCTTTGTTCTCATTGGTTTCAAAGAACATCTTTATTTCTGTCTTCATTTCATTATATACCCGGTAGTCATTTAGGAACAGGTTGTTCAATTTCCATGTAGTTGTGTGGTTTTGAGTGAGTGTCTTAATCCTGAGTTCTAGTTTGATTGCACTGTGGCCTGAGAGACTGTTATGATTTCCATTCTTTTGCATTTGCTGAGGAGTGTTTTACTTTCAATTATGTGGTCAATTTTAGAATAAGTGTGATGTGGTGCTAAGAAGAGTGTATATTCTGTTGTTTTGGGGTGGAGAGTTCTGTAGGTGCCTATTAGGTCTGCTTGGCCCAGAGCTGAGTTTAGGTCCTGAATATCCTTGTTAATTTTCTGTCTCATTAATCTGTTTAATATTGACAGTGGGGTGTTAAAGTCTCCCATTATTATTGTGTGGGAGTCTAAGTCTCTTTGTAAGTCTCTAAGAACTTGCTTTATGAATCTGGATGCTCCTGTATTGGGTGCATGTATATTTAGGATAGTTAGCTCTTCTTGCTGCATTGATCACTTTACCAATATGTAATACCGTTCTTTGTCTCTTTCAATCTTTGTTGGTTTAAAGTCTGTTTTATCAGAGATTAGGATTGCAACTCCTGCTTTTTTTTTGCTTTCCATTTGCTTGGTAAATATTCCTCCATCCCTTTATTTTGAACCTATGTGTGTCTTTGCACATGAGATGGGTCTCCTGAATACAGCACACTGATGGGTCTTGACTCTTTATCCAATTTGCCAGTCTGTGTCTTTTAATTGGGGCATTTAGCCCATTTACATTTAAGGTTAATATTGTTATGTGTGAATTTGATCCTGTCATTATGATGCTAGCTGGTTGTTTTGACCATTAGTTGATGCAGTTTCTTCATAGTGTTGATGTTCTTTACAATTTGGCATGTTTTTGCAGTGGCTGGTACCGGTTGTTCCTTTCCATGTTTAGTGCTTCCTTCAGGAGCCCTTCAAAGGCAGGCCTGGTGGTGACAAAATCCCTCAGCATTTGCTTGTCTGTAAAGGATTTTATTTCTCCTTTGCTTATGAAGCTTAGTTAGGCTGGATATGAAATTCTGGGTTGAAAATTCTTTTCTTTAAGAATGTTGACTATTGGCCCCCACTCTCTTCTGGCTTGTAGGGTTTCTGCCGAGACATCCACTGTTAGTCTGATGGGCTTCCCTTTGTGGGTAACCTGACCTTTCTCTCTGGCTACCCTTAACATTTTTTCCTTCATTTCAGCCTTGGTGAATCTGACGATTATGTGTCTTAGGGTTGCTCTTCTTGAGGAGTATCTTTGTGGTGTTCTATGTATTTCCTGAATTTGAATATTGGCCTGTCTTGCTAGGTTGGGGAAGTTCTCCTGGATAATACGCTGAAGTGTGTTTTCCAACTGGGTTCCATTCTCCTTGTCCCTTTCAGATACACCAATCAGATGTAGATTTGGTCTTTTCACATAGTCTCATATTTCTTGGAAGCTTTGTTCGTCCTTTTTATTCTTTTTTCTGTAATCTTGTCTTCTTTCTTTATTTCATTAAGTTTATCTTCAATCACTGGTATCCTTTCTTCCTCTTGATCGATTTGGCTATTGAAACGGTGTATGCTTCATGAAGTTCTCGTGCTGTGTATTTCAGCTCCATCGGGTCATTTATGTTCTCCTCTACACTGGTTATTCTAGTTAGCAATTCGTCTAACGTTTTTTCAAGGTTCTTAGCTTCCTTGCATTGGGTTAGAACATGCTCCTTTAGCTTGGAGGTGTTGGTTATTACCCACCTTCTGAAGCCTATTTCTGTCAATTTGTCAAACTCGTTCTCCATCCAGTTTTGTTCCCTTGCTGGTGAGGAATTGTGATCCTTTGGAGGAGAAGAGGCATTTTGGCTTTTGGAATTTTCAGCCTTTTTGCACTGCTTTCTCCCCATCTTTGTGGATTTGTGTACCTTTGGTCTTTGATGTTGGTGACCTTCCATTGGTGTGTTTGAGTGCACATGCTATTCCTTTCTGTTTGTTAGTTTTCCTTCTGACAGGCCCCTCTGCTGCAGGTCTGCTGAAGTTTGCTGGAGGTCCACTCCTGACCCTGTTTGCCTGGGTATCATCAGCAGAGGCTGCAGAACATCAAAGATTGCTGCCGATCTTTCCTCTGAAAGCTTCGTCCCAGACAGGCACCTGCCAGATGCCAGTCAGAGCTCTCCTGTATGAGGTGTCTGTTGGCCCCTACTGGGAGGTGTCTCCCAGTCAGGAGGAACAGGGGTCAGGGACCCACTTGAGGAGGCAGTCTGACCCTTCACAGAGCTCGAACACAGTGCTGGGAGGTCCACTACTCTCTTCAGAGCCACCAGGCAGGGATGTTTAAGTCTGCTGAAGCTGTGCCCACAGCTGCCCCTTTCCCCAAGTGCTCTGTCCCAGGGAGATGGGGGTTTTATCTGTAAGCCCCTGACTGGGGCTGCTGCCTTTTTTTCAGAGATACCCTGTCCAGAGAAGGGAAATCTGGCAGTCTGGCCACAGCAGCCTTGCTGAGCTGCAGTGGGCTCCACCCAGTTCGAACTTCCCAGAGGCTTTGTTTATACTGTGAGCATAAAACCACCCTACTCAAGCCTCAGCAATGGCGGACGTCTCTCCCCACACCAAGCTCGAGCGTCCCAGGTCGATCTCAGACTGCTGCTGTGCTGGCAGTGAGAATTTCAAGCCAGTGGATCTTAGTTTGCTGGGCTCCGTGGGGGTGGGACCCGCAGACCCATACCACTTGGCTCCCTGGCTTCAGCACCCCTTTCCAGGGGAAGTGAATCGTTCTGTCTCACTGGTATTCCCGGTGCCACTGGGGTATGGAAAAAAAGAATTCCTGCAGCTAGTTTGGTGTTTGCCCAAATGGCCACCCAGGTTTGTACTTGAAACCCAGGGCTCTGGTGGGGTAGGCACTGGAGGGAATCTCCTGGTCTGCAGTTTGCGAAAACCATGCGACAAGCACAGTATCTGTTCCAGAGTTCTTCAGGCTCAGTCCCTCATGGCTTCCCCTGGGTAGGGGGAAACATTCCCTGACCCTTTGTGCTTCCCAGGTGAGGTGACCCCCCACCCTGCTTCGGCTCGCCTTCCATGGGCTGCACCCACTGTCCAACCAGTCCCAATGAGATGAACCAGGTACCTCAGTTGGACATGCAGAAATCATCTGCCTTCTGCGAGGATCTTGCTGGGAGCTGCAGACCAGAGCTGTTCCTATTTGGCCATCTTGCCAGCAATCCTTGCCTGTTTTCTTTTGCTTCTATTTATCAACAGTTCTATATAAGTTCTTGTTCCTGGCAGCTGTTGGTAGCATTTTTTCAGCCTTCCTTCATGAACACGGGAATCTCACTATAGTGCCTGGTTTCAAGCTATGAACCTGGCTCCTGATCCCTGTCCCACTGTGAGCCCTTTTAGTTTCCTTTACTTTGCAGGAGCCAAACTCTCCATTGCCTTCTTCTTAACCTAGAGTTTTGTGTATTTCTAACTTCAATCTTGCCCACAGCTTTGCTTTTCTGGCCCAGGGGAAATAGTTATCTTATTTTCATGCCCATTTTTGTCTTATAGTTTTTTCCTTTTTATTTTTTAAATCTCTCATTCATAAGTGTTTTCAGTGGGATGAGTGGACAATCCATCAAAGCATGAAATAATTACATGGTCTTCATGCAAAGTCTTTCTTAGATAGCCTTTATGGCTCCTTCTGGCTCTGACATTGTATGATATACTATTGATTATTTCCCCTGGAAAACTTTCTCACTGTAATGTGTTCCTTCATTGCCTGTGAGAAGGAGCACAAGACAAATAAAACTTTTTTTTTATCCTGGTATTTTTCCAGGCTCCTGGTATTAGAATGTTTGAAATGAAATTATACAAAATGTCTTCAGATAAATTATGAGTTCTTGGGAAATTATGTTTGAATTTGCTGGTGACAGATAATAATAATAAATAGGTAGAAATGAAGATATGAATAATGCTTCAATTTCCTAAATGCCAAAATATGGTACAATTAGACATTTGTTTAAACTTCCTTGAATGGGTGTTACTTTCCTGAGGTTTAACTTTAAATTAGTGGCTGCATTTGCATTCATTCAATGAATCTATTGGGTGACTAACTCCTTATACAGTAACAGAGTCACAGAGGTTAAGGCTAGGCTTCTAGAGGTGTTAGTCATCTCTGATAGCAGTGTATCCTACCTGCTTTTAAAAAGAACATTTTAGTAAGGATAGGAGGTATACGTTAGAGGAATATATAATTTGCTTTGTTTGTAACAGGAATACCTGAGAATGTACTGATGACCATGTAAACAAGGTACAGTTTAGGGTAGAATTTCTGCAGATATAAGCAAAGTTTTGGTACAACAAATGGTTAATTTATCAAGTCTTCTATTAGTCAAGGATTGTTTGAGAGTATGCTAAAACTGTTGTCTGTTCCTTAACCGTGGGTTTTCATTGTCTTGGGATGAGAATCCATGCTTTCAGATTGCCAGAATTCTGGAAGTGTTCACAGCTAGGGGAAAAAAAGAAAAAAAAAGAAAGAAAACCTCACAGAAAATTTTTAGTAAAATTCATTATTAGCCGGTTTCTCAGGACTTCATTTGGTACCAGGATACATAAAACTTGAATTTTCATAGACTAATTTTGCTTTTCCTCTTACCATGGAAAGAAGATTAGAAGTATTGGTTGACCTTCAGCAAAATAAACTTAGTACAAGGCAGAAGAAGTTAGAGTGAAGGGTAGGGAGCATTCCTCGTTTTTAGGGATAGTCACATCTGACATTTATGTTTATGATTTATGAACTCTTTGAAGTGCAGTCTGATGGCTAACACTTATCTGACACAATGTTTTCTTTAGCCCGTCCTACAACTTCTTAATCCTAGAAAACCTAGAAATTAATTTTTAAAATTCCTTTTTTAAAAAGGAAACAACTTTATAGTGTAAAAATCCTTTTCTGGTATGGGGGTTAAAAAAAAAACCCACGGAGGGTAAATAAACCGTAGTTCACACAGTGTAATGTAAAGTCTTCAGCCATTGTCAATAGACTCTGTATTTTGAAATCATTTTGCTTTCATCCCAAATGGTTGACTTTTCAGTATTTGAGCTAGACTTACCTTATGAATTATAGTGTGCATTCTCACTGAAAGTAGTCTCATTTTCTTGTTTACATTTATATCCATGTTTGTTGAATTGAGTACAGTTCAACAATGGTATTTCTTAGCTTAGCTTAAAAACTAAAATGGGATGATTCATTGAGTCTATTTCACCTTATGTTATAGAGGCTAGCCTATCAATGTAAGGACTGTGGAAACTCATATGCAATTATATTTCTGGTTGGTAAGTGATCCAAAAAAGATGTAAAAGATTATTTATCCCGTTAGAAAATGAAAGTCTAGGTGGGATGGCTCACACGTGTAATCCCAGCACTTTGGGATGCTGAGGCAGGCGGATCACCTGAGGTCAGAAGTTCAAGACCAGCCTGGCCAACATGGTAAAACCCCATCTCGACTAAAAATTCAAAAATTAGCCAGGTACTCGGGAGGCTGAGGCAGGAGAATTGCTTGAACCTGGGAGGCAGAGGTTGCAGTGAGCTGAGATCACACCACTGAACTCCAGCCTGGGCGACAGAGCAAGACTCTGTCTTAAAAAAAAAAAAAAAAGGAAAATGAAATAAACCTAAAAAACAAGTAATCATTATCAGAGAATGATTATATAGCCAAGAAGTTTTGTTAAAAATAAAGATCTTGAAGCCTTTCCCTAATTTAACTATGTATCTTTCTATCATGTGTTATACTAGTAGTATTCAAATCAAGAAGTTAGTCAGTTTGTTGTTTAGATAATTGATGGGCAAATTGTGATGACATCTAGCCATACCATGTCACACTGAGTATGTTACAACTGGAATTGTCCTTTGTTGTTAGAATATTGGTATATATACTATACCATTTAATGTCTGATTTTCATAGCTCTCTGTGCTGTAATAACCTCAAGTGTTAATGCCAGGTTGCTGTAGCATCAGCCTGGCTGATTTTATGACATAAAACAATAATGGTCCAATACCTTTAAAGAATACAGAATTGGCCAGGCACAGTGGCTCACGCCTGTAATCCCAGCACTTTGGGAGGCTGAGGCAGGCGGAGCACGAGGTCAGGAGATCGAGACCATCCTGGCTAACACGGTGAAACCCTGTCTCTACTAAAAATACAAAAAATTAGCCAGGCGTGGTCGTGGGCGCCTGTAGTCCCAGCTACTCGGGAAGCTGAGGCAGGAGGATGGCGTGAACCCGGGAGGCGGAGCTTGCAGTGAGCCAAGATCGTGCCACTGCACTCCAGCCTGGGCGACAGAGCGAGACTCTGTCTCAAAAAAAAAAAAAAAAAGAATACCGAATTGGCAGTCCTGGAGGCTTATGTGTCCCAGGCTCCTCTTAGATCCCTCAAGAACTGAGGGGAACTCATTCCCTGTATAGCTGTGGGGCGCAATACATTGTTTGGGAAGCTCTGATTTAAAGGGTTAGGGACTGAGCTTGATTAATAGATGTACAGAACACTTTGAGAATAAGGGTTTTGTTGATGATGAATAAACTGGGAGTCTTGGCATATCTCGTGGTGACTGATGTTGAAAGGGAAATGGAGCCTAATGGAATAGTCCTGATGGCCACCTAGAAGGAGGTAGAATATTCCTTATATAGATGTTTTCTCCTCCCTCCCTCCCTTCCTCTCTTCTTCCCTTCTGTCCTTTCCATTCACCTATATCCTTTTTAATATAGTTTTCTGGAGAAGGCCTACCTCTGTTGGCTGTGAGGGCAGGAAGCAGACAAGTAAGCTGGGAACCCCCATAATTACCACAGTAAGGAAATCCTGGTGGAATGCTTTAAGTTTCTCTTCTGAAGGAGATTACCTGGCTGTTTTTTTTCTTCCTTGTGATTCTTTAGCTTCTGTTTTGCTTCTCCTAGTGGCCTCAGTGCCCATGCTTCGAACCTGTGTACTGTGTCCTAGGTACTATGCCGGTCACTTAAAGACATGATTTCATTTAATCTTTAATTGTGGGGTATTCATTTGTTTACTACAAAGGTCCTTCTGCATTTTCCTAGGTTGTTTCCTTATGTACTTCACGATGCAAATCAATTGTCAACCTATGGATTTTATTTATTTATTTTATTTTATTTTTTAGTTTTTGAGTCGGAGTCTTGCTCTGTCGCCCAGGCTAGAGTGCAGTGGTGTGATCTCGGCTCACTGCAAGCTCCGCCTCCTGGGTTCACGCCATTCTCCTGCCTCAGTTTCCCAAGTAGCTGGGACTACAGGCGCCTGCCACCATGCCCGGCTAATTTTTTTGTATTTTTAGTAGAGATGGGGTTTCACTGTGTTAGCCAGGATGGTCTCAATCTCCTGACCCTGTGATCCACCCACCTTGGCCTCCCAAAGTGCTGGGATTACAGGCGTGAGCCACCGCGCCCGGCCTTGTCAATCTATGGATTTTATTCCCTCATCTGTTGCTGCTCAGTCTGAATTTGATGGCTCTCATGTGCTCTCCTGTAGTACCTTTTGTTTCTGTCATATGACTTATTGTTCTGTTATGCTCTCTTCTCTACCTATTTTGCATAGTCTCTGGTATGTGTTAAATGCATGGTGAATGTTTATTTAATGAATGAATGAATGAGGAAATATAGTTTCAAGTTCTGAGAATGATAATAAATCCTTAGGTGAAATTTACCCCATTTGAAAGATTAAATTGATTCATTTTAGCAAAGTTGAAGAGACAAATGTACCTAAACAGTCCTTTTTCATTGTGAACATGTATGACTTTTAGAATCTAGGGAGACAAAAAATAATTTTTAAAAAGATTACATTTTGGGGGTATGAGCAGTGTTCTTTACTAATACCGGTATTCCCTAGCAGTAAAAAATAACTCCTGTACATCAATTAGCAATTTGTTTGCATCAAAGAGATTTTAAAGATGGAGACCATCTCTTTACTTTAGGCACAGTTGCACAGGACCCCTACCTTGGCTCGTAAGCCCAGAAACTCAATTTCAGTTTACCCAGAAGACATGTCCTGATAAAACTAACAAGACGCTTAACCTATTAATGTATAATGGACATCTGCTGGTCCAGATAAGTAAGACACTTAGGGAAGCAAGGTTGTAGGTCAAAGATAGTAAGCATTTAATTTGAACTGAGAGAATGAGTTTAGTTTTTTTTATGGGGTGGGGCTTGTGATCAGATTTTTTTTATTGTGGTAAAATATACATAACATAAAATTTATCATTTTAACTATTTTTAAGGGTAAAATTCATTGGCATTCACAGTGTTGTGCAACTATCACCACTATTTCCAGAACATTTTCATCAACCCAAATAGATATTCTGTAATCATTAAGCAGTAATTCCCCTTTGTCTCCTCCCACAGCCCCTGAATCTACTTTCTGTTTCTATAAATTTGCCTAGTCTAGATACTTCATATAAATGGAATCACGATGTTTGTCCTTTTGGACTTCAGTATTCTTAAAGGATATTTCTGCTTTTCTACTCTACAGATTGTCTGTTTAAATAATGGTTTTCAAATATCTTTTGATGGTATGTTTTATCTATTAAAAAATTTAAGTGATATATATATTTGTAACATACATGTACTCTGTACTAATATATTGTATACATTATAAAATATGCATAAAATCTTAATGAAATAAATATTATTTTGAAATATCAGTATCTTTTGATGACTTTCTGCTATCATTAGCTTGTATCTCAAGGTTTAAAACTTTGTCTTATTTCTTATCAGATTTTATTGGATGGTCATTGTATACTTCTCCTGATAAAGAGCTCTGTATGGGTAGAAAGTGGCAGCTCTGCCATTTGTTTGTATTTGAATTATTAGTATTTACTTCAGTGTTTCTTTATCAGAATTTTTTTTTTTTTTCGAGACAGGGTCTCACTCTGTTGCCCAGGCTGGAGTCCAGTGGGGTGATCATGGCTAATACGGTTTGGCTGTGTCCCCACCCAAATCTCATCTTGAATTGTAGCTCCCATAATCCCCACACATGTTGTAGGAGGCACCCTGTGGGAGGTAATTGAATCATGGGGGTGGTTTTCCCCCTGTTGTTCTCATGATAGTGAGTTCTTTCGAGATCTGATGGTTTTTATAAGTGCCTGGCATTTTCCCTCCTGGCACTCATTCTCTTGCCTACCGCCAGGTAGGATGAGCCTTTGTTCCTCCTTTTGCCTTCCCCCATGATTTTGAGGCCTCCCCAGCCACGTGGAACCACAGTCCATTAAACCTCTTTTTATAAACTACCCAGTCTCAAGTATGTCTTTATTTAGCAGCGTGAGAATGGACTAATACAACAGCCCACTGGAGCTTCAACCTCTTGGTCTCAAGCAGTCCTCCCACCTCTGCCTCCCCAGTAGCTGAGATTACAGGCACATGCCACCAGGCCCACATGTCTGTAGTCCTAGCTACTCTAGAGGCCGAGGTGGGGGGGATCACTTAAGACCAGGAGGTCAAGGCTGCAGTGAGCCATGATTGTGCCACTGCACTTCAGCCTGGGTGACAAAGCCAAGACTCTGTCTGAAAAAAAAAATTATAACAGGAAAAGGTCCTTTCTCTCTTTCCTCCACCCCCTCTGTTTGTTTCCCCCACCTCCATCCCTCCCTCCCCTCCTGTAGTTGGAATACTTGTTATGTGTCTGGGATTCTTTAGGGTCTTCCAGATTTAGTGCTTCTTCCCCTATCTGGATCAGACTATACTTCGATTCTTTTTAAATCCAAAATAGACAGGAATTTTAGGATACCAAGAGACAGAGACTACATTGAAGGGTTTACATGCCCATCATTCCCTATCACAGGAAATACCTAAATGGTATTTAAATTTCTTTTTTTTTTCTAGCCCCCTGTCTGCGTGTTGGAATGTTTAATCGTTTTAAGGGTCTGGGCAGTCCTGTCTTTGCTTACTGAATGATTGGGAAGGAAAATAGAGAAGTAATTCCAGTGGGTTATGTTCAACCATCCAGAGCAGAGATTGGCAAACTTTTTTTTTTTTTTCTGCAAAGGACCAGATAGTAAATATTTTATGCTTTGAGGGCCATATGGTCTCTGTCAAATTTCCCAACATTGCTGTTGTAGAGTGTAAGCAGCCATAGACAATTGGCAAACAAATGGATGTGACTGTCTTCCAGTCAAACTTTATTTAGTGAAACAGACAGCAGGCTAGAATTTGCCAACCTGTGCACTCAAACTATCTGTTGTGAGGACTCTTCCCCCCTTTTCCCTTAAAATTTGTAGATGGACATTTTTGTAAAATACAATAAAAGTGAATTATTGGATGAGTAAAAAATACATGGTTAAAATTTTTAGATTACAGACAACAAGTTACATTTCAATCTATAATTTAAATGGTCATACATAGGGAAAAAGAAAACAATTAGAAGAACCATAAATGTTGTTACTTGAAGATATCTTCTATTAATATAGAGAATCGCTGCTATAGTCATAACTTTTTTGTCATTCTGTAATACTAACTAAACACAAAGCCAAGCAAAATTGCAGCTCTCCATTTATTAAATGCCCATACTGTAAACAAACATTGTATATATGGATATTTAACAATTTTAATATGACATAGATTTGCTTTTTGCTATTAGTTTATCTAATCTAGGTTGGATTGACGACAGTACTACTCACAAGAGATAACGTATTTGTATACTACTCCTATATTTTGTTTTAACAACACTCAGTTTAGAGAAACCAGATTTAAAAATATGTTGCTGTGAACTGAAGACATTTAGATTTAAAAGAAATTTTAGCAAGCTCAGGATATTCATGTCTAACTTTTTTCCAAGGTGAAGCAAGTGATTTTTTTCAGAATTCATTTTCTATCTTTCATTAGTAGTCAATTCCAATAATTTATCCTGTGGAATTACAGTTAAATTTAAATTATCTCTCAATGAATAGGTTGTAGATCCACACATTTCTTTTGTATGAATCTTCTTTTGGTGGAAAAAATTTGAAAATGTTTTTATCAAATTTGTAAGGTTAGTGATAATTTTTCAACAAATATACCATACCTGATTATACCTACTTCATTGAAAATTATGGACCAAAAAAAAAAAAAAAAAAAAAGGCTGGGTGCAGTGGCTCACTCCTGTAATCCCAGCACTTTGGGAGGCTGAGGTGGGCAGATCACTTGAGGCCAGGAGTTTGAGACTAGTCTGGCCAACATGGTGAAACCCCATCTTACTAAAAATACAAAAATTAGCTAGGTGTGGTGGCGGGCATCTGTAATCCCAGCTACTTGGGAGGCTGAGGCAGGAGAATCACCTGAACCTAGGAGGCGGTGGTTGCAGTGAGCTGACACCACACCACTGCTCTCCAGTCTGGGCAACAGAGTGAGACTCCATCTCAAAAAGAAAAAAAGAGAAAATTATGGAATATGTCCTAAATATCTGTAGAAACTGATCTTTTCATGCTATTAGCATCTTTTTTTGCCCTTTGATCTTATTGGTCATTGAGAAATACTTGTATCCCTTTCTTACAAGTATGAAGATTATTAAAAATACCGAATATATAAGATGAATAAATCCAATTGTCCAATTCACACCTTTAAAACATTAGGACCAAACTTTTTTATCTTGCAGAAACACTAAGAATTTGTTTCATTGTTTATTTTCGACAGTGTTTCTCCTTGACAACCATGGAACTTCAGTATGTAGTAACAGTAGTGTACAATTAGTTTTCATATCCTCTCTCAGTGAAGAGAGTACTCTCTAATACACTGCATTAGCCTTTAAGTAATTCACAATTACACTATTAATTGTCACTAAACGTACTGTTTAGACAGGTGTCTTTTTTTAAAAAAAAAATTATACCAAGAGTTTCTCAATGATGGAAACAATGCATTGATTTACACTCTGGAGTAAACGGCTTAATCTGGATAACTGCTCCAGAATACTTTCTTGTCATTACAATTGCACCATCAGAATATACCGTTACACAAAATTTAAACTCAAATCATGTTTATTGACTTATAATTTTTCATAGATTTGTACAGTTTAGAAATCGTTATGTTTGGCAGTGAAGCAGAAAAATAATTCTTCCTTCACAGCACCATCATGTTCAGATCACATATATACCAAAGGAAATGCCATACTATCTTTGCATTTATTAAGTTTCAATTAAAAACATGTCACTAAATTTCTTTGTTCTGTGAATTGGTCTTCCATGTCATTAACCAGTTCCTGAATTCATCAGACTATGGTGTCATTGGAAATTGGTTCTTTATTGCAGATTCACTGAATATTTCCAAGCAAACATCTTTGGTGGAATTTTTCCCTGATGTCAGTGTGTGTGGGGTGTGTGTGTGTGTGTGTGTGTGTGTGTGTGTGTGTGTGTGTGTGTGTTTATATACCGTGTTAGCATCCTGAAGGTCTATTATATAAAAAGCCTGAAAACACTAATACTTATTTGAAATAGCAGACATTTGCTTCTGTTGGCTTTGCAATTCACTACTATTTATTTCAAATTTTTTTTGTTGTTTTGAATGTCTATATGGTTTTTGCATAAATACTACTTAGGTTTTGAGGGTTTTATTGTTGCATAGCCAGTACATCTCTGCAGATAACCCATAGTGGTTTTAAACTTTGCTGTCAGTCATACTTTTGTGTAAAATAGTATAAAGTCGTTGGTCTTTATTTCTTTGAAATTACTTTCATTGTTGTTTGGTTTACTACCTCTGCCTCATTCAGAGACATTTTATCTTTTTTTGCCAAGGAAAGCCCATTAAACTTTTTCTGTTTGTAAATTAGGTGTAAAAATACCTATTTACTTCCTTAATTTAGCTAAAAATATTAAATTATAAATTATAGGCTGATTAAAATTTAAATGACACAATGACAGATTATGAAAATATGCTTACATTTTCTCAGATTTAAATTTTTTATTTTTTTATTTTTTAGAGCTAGAGTCTTACTCTGTCACCCAATCTGAAGTGCAATAATGCAATCTTGGCTCACCGTAGCCTCAATCCCCTGGGTTCAACTGATTTTCCCTCCTCAGCATGCAACACCACTGGCAGCACCATGTGTGACACCACGTCCTGCTAATTTTTAAAGTTTGGTAGAGACAGGGTCTCACTTTGTTAGCCCAGACTAGTCTTGAACTCTTGGATTCAAGCGATCCTCCCACCTTGGCCTCCCAAAATGTTGGGATTACAGGCATGAGCCACTGTGCCCAGCAAGATTTTTAAAATATTTCCATTATAGATAACAAACTAACTGATGTCAAATTGCTTAAAACTTTCTAAATGCTTACTCTCAATTTCTGTACTTGCCTGTTATGTATCAGTAACAAACAGTTGGAGGACCTTTGTTCTAATCTAGAGACTAATAGAAGGCCATTGTAGCAAGAAGGGGTGTTCTGAGTCTTATATTATTTTTCTTAGAGTAGATATTCTCGGCCTTTGGTAAAACTTAATTATAGTTTTCATTTGCTGTATTTGAGATTCAGTGAGACGGTTTTTTCCTCATGTTAGTGAATGGAGACATAACGTTCAACCAATATAAAGGGACTTTAAGCAGGCAATTTGCAGATGTTCCCATTATCTCCCCATGTGGATATGGAAAGGCTTGTTTAAGGACAGCAGTCTTAGTTTATGTCTTATTTGTTCACCTGTTACTGAAAAACCATTGTGGGGGCCTGGGTTCCTATGTCTATTTTCTGATTACTCCAATGTTGTCCCACGAAAGGAACTATTTAAGAGCCTTATATATTCAGCAGCTATAGCTCAAATCCATTGTGATAAAGGTGACCCGTCCCATATATGTTTATAGTAATATTCTTTCTATATGGTTTATAAATGTACATATATGTCTGCATATGATATGTCTCTATATCAATCTAAATACGTCTTTTTCACTTATTTCTACATATTGTTGAATTGCTTAATGACTTTTTATGGAAACTTGGAGCTAGAAGTGGTGTGAAGGTCATATGGTCCAGCCCTCTTTTTAATATAGAGGCTGGCAAACTAGGGCTGTCTGGTCTGACACCTGTTTTTGTAAGTAAAGTTTTGTTAGACCACGGACATACCTATTTGTTTACATATTGTCTATGGCTGCTTTCTCACTACAATAGTATATTAGGGTAGTTGCCCTGGAGATCTTATGGCCTGCAGAGCCAAAAATATTTACTCTCTGGCCTTTTACAGAAAAGTTTACTGACTTCTTATATAGAGAGGCCTGGCAACTTCTACCTGAATTCATTCAGTGACAGTATTTCACTCTCTCTCAAAGCATTCAGCTTATAGTTAGTTTCTATTTATCTTGAGCAAAACTTTTTTAAGAAACCTTCCTTGTACACATGATAGACTTTTAGGAATTTGAAAACAATTTTTTTTTTATGGTCCTTTTGTGCTTTTAATAACCATAATATTGATTTCACAAAATTTTATCCTCTCCTTAAAAAGTTGGTAAGAACGTACCCTCTAAAAATGGTAGCCCTTTAAAATATGCCTTACATAGTATAAAAGAATTATCCAACTCTTCAGGTGTCTCTCTTTCCCCCTTTTTCTTTTTTTTTTTTTTTTTATTATACTCTAAGTTTTAGGGTACATGTGCACATTGTGCAGGTTAGTTACATATGTATACATGTGCCATGCTGGTGCGCTGCACCCACTAACGTGTCATCTAGCATTAGGTATATCTCCCAATGCTATCCCTCCCCCCTCCCCCGACCCCACCACAGTCCCCAGAGTGTGATAAAAACAATTTTTATACTTCTTATCTCTTTCTAGTAGTCTACATCCCATTCCCAGTCTTTCCAATCATAAAAATTTGTAGTTTATTTAGTTCACACTTGAACGTCCTATGAAACTGTTTTAAACCTTTTACCTATCTTGTTTCTTGTCATTATTCTTAAGCCATTGATACAGAAATCAGAACCAAATTTAATATTGTTGTGGGTATGAGACAGTTTCTGTCATGTTTTAATTTTTTCCTTAAAGTTTTACTATGTACTTCATATATACTGGGCACTCAACTGTGTTATTATTACTTTAAATATGTGCTAAGTGGCATTATTTTTTAAACAGTGATATCACATTAAAGGTTCTTAATGAGCTCAAACTCAAAAACCACTACGTCTTTTTACATATCTTGCTATTAAATCAGATCTTCACCATCCTACGCTGAACCCATGGCAGGACTTTTTACTCCTTTGAGATTCTATTGTATTAGGTTTATTCCACTGTGTCAGTATGTTGAGAAGTTTTAGCATCTTGATTCTGTTATTTAAATATTTACTGTTCTTCATAGCTCTTTGTCATGTGAGAATTTGATAGCAATGAGTTACTCGATCAACATCTTGCTATGTTTGTGTGGTCGTTATTGAATCCAAGTGAAATTGTTCTGGGAATTTTTCTTAGAGTTTATGGTAGATTGAATTATTGCTCAGCAAATATTCATTCCCCACCCTTTCTCTTGAGGTGAACTATACATACATCCCTGTCTTACTGATTTTAGACTTGGTCATACGGCTTGCTTGGACTAGTAGAATGGAGATGGAATTGACTGTAAAGCCATTTCTAAAATGAGGCTTTAAGAGGCATGGCAAGTTATTTCCAGCTTTTTCGTACTTCCGGCACTTACTGTAAGAAGAACTTGCCCCAGGTAACTACTTCAGATGGGGTCCCAGAATGAAAGATATGTGAAGGATACCTGAACTTGACCCTGCAACCTGAAGCAGAGATGCTCTAGCCAACCTGCAGATTCATGAGCAGAAGTTAGCATTTATTGTTTTAATCCATTTCCACTTTTTGAGTTGTTACAGAGTATTGATTCAGCAATAGCTGGTCCATACACAGCTAACCAAGCCATTCTGTTTTGCAGGAATTATCTCTGAAATGCCTAGTACCTGTAAATAACAAGCCAGTACTAGACTATCATGAACCTTGGCTTAAGGGAGATCAGAGGTAACTTTTGGGTCCCATATGTGTGTCGGTACATGGCATGAGCTGAGGGATGCCGCTGAAGAAAGGAACTACAGTTGGCTAAACAGGATATACAGAAATATCCTGCTGCTCTAGCTATGCCTCAAATGCTTTGGGTCAGATTTTTACTTTTTGCAGTTTGATATGCTAACATTGTCAAGTTTTTCTATTACTTTCTGTTCTGTTTTCTTGTTCCTCCTGTATTTTTTTTTTAACTTCCTGCCTTTTTAGAAATAACTCATGTTTTCACAGTATGTACTACTTAAAGAAACAATATAGAATAAGACCATTAGAGTTCTAATTATGGCTCCACCATTTGTTAACATAATCACTCTACATAAATTACTTAAGCCATTTCCCCCTCTGCATATTGGGATTAATAAATAACTCACAGTTGTTGCTAAGCTTAAATGAGATAACAAAGTCATTAGCTCACCATCATTTGTATATACAGTCATTAGCAAATATTTACTGAGTAAATTCTGAGGGATACAGTGCTTTGCACATTATAAAAAAGTCAATACATTTTATAGCATTTTGATAGTCCTAGACCTAGAAAGTACTTGTTGGGGTCACATTGATGCCAAATGAAAGGAAAAGAGAAGGGGGTTCTAATCCCATTTCTGAAAGAAAGAGCATAAATATTTGCCGTTAGAAATCATGGAACAGTTTTTAGATGTGTTTTATGTTATTTGATAGGTTAATACTTTATTTCAGGATTTCTTTTTGCATTATCCTTGGCAGTGGCTAGGTACTGTCAATGACCAGTATTTTTTGTTCTATCTGGGGATGTGAATCCAAAACAAAGGATAGAATTGCTTGTGCTCTGTTTTTCTCTCAGTTAATTTTTTCAAAATATAATCCCAAGTACAAATCATGCTTTTGAGTATTATAGGGGATCATATTTTTTTCTTATAACCTTGAATAAGATGCAGTAAAAACAGTGAAGCTGACCACTTTTCTTCCCTATCATTTAGGTATGTAGCTTCTACCAGATATTTTGACATCCTGTTTCATAAGAATCTTTTTCTTTAATTAAAAAAAAAATGGTAGTTTTAACAATTCAAATAATATGGGTGGTACATGAAATATTTGCCTTTTTTTTTCAAATTTACAGTCATGTTTGGTATAAATCTTTTCCTTTTATGTGTACTCATTTAATATGTAGTTTTTCCTTTATAAAAAAGTAGAATTATATTCACATTTATTCTGCATCTTGTCTTTTATATTTAATAGTATTTTTTATCATTGATAAAAATATCATTGATATTTTCCCAAAGTGAATACAGAAAGACCTCATTTTATTGACAGCATCATAGTTCGTATTGTGGATATAAATTATTTAACATCCACATATTTTGATCTACATCCTATTGATTTAAGTTGTTTAAAGCAATACTGTGACTGGGCATGGTAGCTTACGATTGTAATCTCAAGATTTTGGGAGGCAGAGGTAGGAGGATCGTTTTTGGCCAGGAGTTCAAGACCAGCCTGGGCAACATGGTGAAATCCCTGTCTTAATCAATCAATCAATAAACAAACAAATACACATACTACAATAAATGTACTTATTTATCTTGTTATACTTGTGCTTTTATTTTAGCAGTTCTGAAAATGGCTTCCTTGTAAGCGAAGTCTATCTATATTTAAAATTTTAATAGATATTAGTAGGTAAAAACATTTTTAAAAACTTGATTACTAATAAAAATTTAAAATGCTACACCAATTTATATTTCTACCAATAATTTATAGTAATGTGGTGCATCCTATCTTACCAGGAGTGGATGCTGCCAGTCATTAAATTTTTGCCATCCTGGGCCAAAAATGATATCTAATTTTGTTTCCTTTCTATGAAAATTGGTATTCAGACATATTCCAATGTTTGTAGCTATTTACAATGCATTCTTGCTGTATTGGCCATTCATATCTTTTTTATTATTAATTGTTTTCTTTTTAAAATCAGTTCATAAGGCTTTTCAAAAATTCTTACAGAGGCTGGGGATGGTGGCTTGCACCTGTAATCCCAGTGCTTTGGGAGGCCAAGGTGGGAGAATTGCTTGAGCACAGGAATTCGATTGTAGCCTGGGCAAGATGGCAAGACCCCTGTCTTTACAAAACATTAAAAAATCAGCATGGCATCATGGTGTGTGTCTTTAGTCCCAGCTACTTCAGAGGCTGAGGCCACAGTATCCCTTGAGTCCAGTAATTCGAAGTGGCAGTGAGCTATGATCCTGCCACTGCACTTCAGCCTAGGTGACAAAATGAGACCCTGTCTCTAAAAAAAAAAAAAAAAAAATTACTGAAATTATTGTAGAAATATAAGCAAGAGATGTTTTTTGCTTTCCTTCCATTTTTTTTTCTTTTATTATTATACTTTAAGTTTTAGGGTACATGTGCACATTGTGCAGGTTAGTTACATATGTATACATGTGCCATGCTGGTGGCTGCACCCACTAACTCATCATCTAGCATTAGGTATATCTCCCAATGCTATCCCTCCCCGCTCCCCCCACCCCACAACAGTCCCCAGAGTGTGATGTTCCCCTTCCTGTGTCCATGTGATCTCATTGTTCAGTTCCCACCTATGAGTGAGAATATGCGGTGTTTGGTTTTTTGTTCTTGCGATAGTTTACTGAGAATGATGATTTCCAATTTCATCCATGTCCCTACAAAGGACATGAACTCATCATTTTTTATGGCTGCATAGTATTCCATGGTGTATATGTGCCACATTTTCTTAATCCATTCTATCATTGTTGGACATCTGGGTTGGTTCCAAGTCTCTGCTATGGTGAATAGTGCCACAATAAACATACGTGTGCATGTGTCTTTATAGCAGCATGATTTATAGTCCTTTGGGTATATACCCAGTAATGGGATGGCTGGGTCAAATGGTATTTCTAGTTCTAGATCCCTGAGGAATCGCCACACTGACTTCCACAATGGTTGAACTAGTTTACAGTCCCACCAACAGTGTAAAAGTGTTCCTATTTCTCCACATCCTCTCCAGCACCTGTTGTTTCCTGACTTTTTAATGATCGCCATTCTAACTGGTGTGAGATGGTATCTCATTGTGGTTTTAATTTGCATTTCTCTGATGGCCAGTGATGATGAGCATTTTTTCATGTGTTTTTTGGCTGCATAAATGTCTTCTTTTGAGAAGTGTCTGTTCATGACCTTTGCCCACTTTTACCCCATTCTTTTTTTTTTTTTTTGAGATGGAGTCTTGCTCTGTCGCCCAGGCTGGAGTGCAGTGGAGCGATCTCGGCTCACTGCAACCTCCGCCTCCCAGGTTCAAGTGATTCTCTTGCCTCAGCCTGCTGAGTAACCAGGATTACAGGCACGTGTCACCACACCCGGCTAATTTTTTGTATTTTTAGTAGAGATGGGGTTTCACTGTGTTAGTCAGGATGGTCTCGATCTCCTGACCTCGTGATCCACCTGCCTCGGCCTCCCAAAGTACTGGGATTACAGGCGTGAGCCACTGTGCCCAGCCCCATCCTTAGTGTTAGATGATTTTTATATAACATGCTAGAATGTTAAATTATTGCATGTACTATGTGCACTGTTTTCTATATAGTATTTACCCAGCATTTGCCTAATTTTAATGTTGTATCTAGCACATGTATGCTTAATCTCTTAAGGACAGAGTTTGAATTCTATTATTGTAGATTAATAGAATTAAGATTTATGAGTGACTTTTTTAAGGGACTGGGGTCTCACTCTGTCACCCAGGCTGGAGTGCAATGGCATGATCATAGCTCGCTGCAGCCTCAAACTCCTGGGCACAAGTGATCTCACTTCAGCCTCCTGAGTAGCTAGGACTATAGGTGTGTGCCACCATGCCCATCTAATTTTTAAATTTTGTGTAGAGATAGAGGGCCTCACTGTGTTGCCCAGGCTGGTCTCAAACTCCTGGGCTCAAGCGATACTCCTACCTTGGCTTCCCAAAGCATTGGGATTACAGATATAAGACACCACACTCAGCCTCTGACTTTGGAAATATTCATAAGTTTTTTTTTAATTGAGGAATTCAGCGTTAATAAGTGAGGCAATAATCATAGAATTTTACAGTTCAGTTTAAGAGTAAAATGTATCTATTAAAATGGTCTCTTTGTTTGATTTATACAAAGGTGACATATAGTAGCAGGCCTTGGATGTATCAGTGGTAACAAATTTGGAATCCGTTGTAAATATAGGATCTCACTGGTAAATATACTGTGTTCATTTGGATAGGCTAATTGTTTAACCAACAACTCCCAAATCACTGAGGCTTATAAAAAGAAATTTATTTCTCACTCACCTAATAGTTTGTTGCCAAAATTGGTGAATGGCCTTCCAAGGGATGATGATTCAATGATCCAGGCTCCTTTAATCTTGAGGTTCCTAGATCCTTTAGTCCAGGCTCCTTTGATCTTGAGATTTCTAGATCCTTTAGGGCCTCAAGTCCTCAATGGATCCTCTACATCTAGCTAGCAGAGAGGAAGGAAAAAAAAGATGGTACGTGGAGGTTATGGTGGATCAGAACTGAATGTAACACATATCATATCTCTTAATATTTCCTTGGCCAAAACTCAGTCACATAGTCACATCTAATTTTAAAGGAGGCTGGAAAATTTCTTCTATGTATATGCCTTGGAAAAGAGGAGAATGGGGATACTGGTAAAGCAAGCTATCTCTGACATATATTTAATTTAAAAGTACCAAAATGGGTTTCTAAATCTGAATATATTTTATCTATACTGTGTACATTGGGTCAGTTTTTAAAGACAACAATAAAAGTTGTATGTAATTTAACTGATTAATTCCTTTAATTACACAAATAGTTGGTGGATCTGCTTACCAAAATGGAAAAGAACAATTAAGCAAATAGAAAATTTAAATTATACATTACTTGACAGGTTGCCCAGAAAAGTGGATAGGATGATAAATACTTGCTTATGGAAACTGATAATATTTATCTTCACTACTTGACCGAGCCTTTTAGTGATTTAATCTGTGATGAAGAGAAGTAAAAATTCCTTCATGATAAAATCTCTCAACAGACTGGGCATAGAAAGAACATACCTCAGCAAAATAAAGGCTATGTATGACAGACGCACAGCTAACATCATACTGAATAGGGAAAGGCTGAAAGCCTTTCCTTTAAGAAGTGGAGTAAGACAAGGATGCCCACTTTCACCACTCCTATTCAGCGTTGTGGCAGAAGTTCTAGCCAGAGCATCAGTCAAGAGAAAGAAATTCAAGGCATCTAAATAGGAAAAGAGAAAGTCAAATTGTCCTTCTTTGCAGATGACATGACCTCATATATAGAAAAGCCTAAAGATTCCAACAAAAAACTCTTTGAACTGAAAAATGAATTCAGTAGAATTGCAGGATACAAAATCACCATACAAAAATCAGTAGCATTTCTATATACCAATAATGAACTAGCAGAAAAAGAAATCAAGAAAGCCTCAAATTTATAATAGCTAGAAAAAAGTAAAATTCCTAGGAATAAATTTAACCAAGGAGATGAAAGACCTACAACAAAAAACCGCAAAACACTGATGAAAAAAATTAAAGAGAACACACAAAATGGAAAGGTATCTCATGCTTATGGACTGGAAGAATGAACATTGTTAACATGACCATTCTACCCAAAGCAATCAACAGATTCAATGCAGTCTCTATCAAGATACTAGTGACATTCTTCATAGAAATAGAAAAAACAATTCTAAAAATTGTATGGAACCGCAGAAGACCTCAATAGCCAAAGCAATCCTGAGCAAAAGGAACAAAGCTGGAATCGTCACAGTACCTGACTTCAAAATATTCTACAAAGCTATTGTAACCAAAACAGCATGGTATTGATATAAATACAGACACATAGAACAATGGGATGGATTAAGTAACCTAGAAATAAACTCACATATTTTACTGCCAACTGATTTTTGACAAAGGTGCCAATAACTTATATTGGGGAAAGGATACCATCTTTAATAAATGCTACTGGGAAAGCTGAATATCCATATGCGGAAGAATGACCCCTGTCTTTCACCAGAGTTTAAAAATAATCTCAGCCGGGTGCAGTGGCGCATGCCTGTAGTCCCAACACTGGGAGGCTGAGGTGGGTGGATCACCTGAAGTCAGGAGTTGAAGACCAGCCTGGCCAACACAGTGAAACCCTGTCTCTACTAAAAATAAAAAAATTAGCTGGGTGTGATGGTGGGCACCTGTAATCCCAGCTACTTGGGAGGTCAAGGCAGGAGAATCACTTGAACCCAGGAAGCAGAGGTTGCAGTGAGCTGAGATCGCGCCACTGCACTCCAACCTGGGTGACGAGTGAGACTCTGTCTCAAAAACATAAATAAATAATAATAATCTCAAAGTGGATTAGACTTAAACCTAGGACCCAAAACTATAAAACTACTGACATAAAACATAGAGGAAATACTCCAGGACATTGGCCTAGGCAAAAATTTTATGGCTAAAACCTCACAAACCAAACACAAAACTGTGAACAAACCAAAACACAAAATTGAAAAATAGGACTATATTAAATTAAAAAGCTTCTGCACATCAAAGAAACAGTCAACATAGTGAAGAGACAACCTGTAGAATGGGAGAAGGTATTTGCAAGTATTCGTTTAATAAAGGACTAATATCCAGAATATATAAGAAACTCAACTCAGTAGCAAACAAACAAACAAAAAAACTCCATAAATTATCCCATTAACAAGTTGGGAAAGGATATGAATAGACATTTCTCAAAAAAAGACATATACATGGCCAGTAGGTATATGAAAAAATGCTCAGCATCACTAATCATCAGGGAAATGAAAATCAAAACCACAATGAGATATCATCTTACCTCAGTCAGAATGGTGATTATTAAAAAGAACAACAACAAAAAACTGTTGGCAAGGATGCAGATAAAAGGTAACTCTTATACATTGTTGGTAGGAATGTAAATTAGTATAGCTACTATGGAAAACAGTATGGAAGTTTCTCAAAAAACTAAAAATAGAACTACCGTATGATCCAGCAATCTCATTACTGGATATTTATCCAAAGAAAGGAAATCAGTATATCGAAGGGATATCTGCACCCCCAAGTTTGTTGCAGCACTATTCATAGTAGCCAAGTTATGGAATCAACCTACGTGTCCATCAACAGATGAATGGATAAAGAAAATATGGTTTATATACACAATGGAATACTATTTAGCCATAAAAAAGAATGAAATTCTGTCATTTATAGCAACATGGATGGAACTGGAGGTCATTATGTTAAGCGAAATAAGCCAGGCACAGAAAGACAAATATCACATGTTCTCACTCACTGATATGTGGGAGCTAAAAAAGTTGCTGTCATGGAGATTGAGAGTAGAATGATAGTTACCAAAGAGGGGGGGGAGCAGTTTGTGGGAAGGTTGAAGGGAAGATTGGTTAATGGGTACAAATATACAGTTAAATAGAAGGAATACGTTTTAGTATTTTATAGCACAGTCGGATTAGTGTAATCAACAACAATATGTCTTTCAAAATAATTAGAATACATGATTTGAAATATTTCCAACATGAAGAAATGATAAATGTTTGAGATGATAAATATCCTAAATACCTTGATTTGATCATTACATATTGAATATGTGTATCAAAATATCATGTGTGCCCCTTAAATGTGTACAATTATTATGTAACAAAAAATTGTAAAACCGAAAGTTTGTTCATTTCTTTATATATCTTATTGACAAGGGAAGGTATCACCAACAGAATGGACTTGATATTGATAAGAGGTAGATCTGCTCAACAAGACTTGGGAAGGAGGATGGAATAAACTGTATGGTGTTTGAGAAATATACACCAGACACATACAAATGTGTATCTGTGTGTATGTGTTTATACATCTCACATGTATTGTAATAGTGCCCTTAATGAAAACACTCTGCCTCTGGCAAAAAACAAAAAACAAAACACCCCTCTTTTTGTTTTTCCACATGACTGCGAAACAATTACAGCTTCTAGTAGGAGGGCTTCTCCTGTTCCTGGGAAAAGAGCTGGGTTGGTTGGCATTTGCATAATCGTCTTTGGGGCCATTGTGGGTGGGTTTGGGCTGCTGACACAGAGCTGCAGACTGGCCACCTGTCCAAAACAAATGAACTCAGCCTTTGTGTAACATTATCTGGTTATCCACAGTGTTATTTCTGAGTAATGGATAATTTGGTTAAAATAATATGAAACTATTATTTAGGAAACATTGTGTTCAACGTAAGTCCTCCATTTTGCTGGGAGAAAAATTTTCTTCTTTTTCCACTGGCACAACTATGTATTTCCATATCATCTTTGGTATAGTTTTATAACTGCTTTTGTGATATCCTCATGAATATTAATTAGGGATATGAAAATTTAAAAAGAAACTTCAAAATGATTTGCATTCGTTATTCTATAAATTATAAATTAATTGTTGTCTTTTTCTAGCAGTCTGTTTTACTTATGTGGAATAATTAAACACTTAAAGTCATCAAAAAAGAAGACACATCTAAGATCTTGATGTAAGAACAAGTCCTGCATCATTCGTTATCCTTGATAATGAATCCAGTGACTCACCTGTGAATTTAGGAAGTTTTTGTCCTAATAATGCATATATTGCTGTGTTGAGTAATTTTATTAATCAGCTACATTTAACCTATAATGAATACATACTTACACATTTTTAAAATTCACCTGTGACAAACTTACATGTGACATATTAATATTTCTTTTCTTTCTTTCTTTTTTTTTTTGGAGACGGAGTCTCTCTCTGTTGCCCAGGCTGGAATGCATTGGCATGTCTCGGCTCACTGCTACCTCCATCTCCCGGGTTCAAGCGAGTCTCTCACCTCTGCCTCTGGAGTAGCTAGGACTACAGGCACGCCCCACCATGCCCAGCTAATTTTCGTATTTTTAGTAGAGATGGGATTTCACCATTTTGTCTAGGCTGGTCTCCAACTCCTGACCTCAAGTGATCCGCCCACCTCTGCTTCCCAAAGTGCTGGGCTTACAGGTGTGAGCACTGCACCCTGCAGAAAGTTAGGTTCTGTTATGGAGGTAGGTTTATGAGGAATCCTAAAGGAATTGCTTACTCCCAGTGAGACAGTCTTGAACTAGACTCTTAGGAATAGATAGGATTTGGAATACACGGATATTCCAGTTTGAAACTGGTTGCAGATAAAAATAAACAGTGATTCTGCAATTATTATGGAGACTTAAGTAATATTAGAAAGAAGTAAGGAGATACACTTGGAAGATACTAAGTTGATACAACTTGATAGAAGATTATGAATACTAGGCTGGGGGTCATTACAGAAGTCAAGCCAAAAAAATGTACTGGAAAAAGAACACTAAAGTGGGAGGCATGTCATAATTTATATGGATATTGGCCTTATTACTTGGTGACAGATCTTTTTTTTCAACTTTTATTTTAGAATCAGGGGAATACATGTACAGGTTTGTTACAAAAATATATTGCATGATGCCGAGGTTTGGAGTATGAATGAATCTATCACCCAGGTAGTGAGCATGCCTAATTATTTTTTCAACCCTTGCCCCTGCCTCACTCCCTGCTCTTGGATTCCCTAGTGTTTATTATTCCCATGTTTATGTCCATTTGTATTCAATGTTTAGCTCCCACTTAGATATGAGAACATGTGGTATTTGGTTTTCTGTTTCTGTGTTAGTTTGCTTAGGATAATCGTTGCCAGCTACATTCATGTTGCTACAAAGGACAAGATTTCATTCTTTTCATGGCTGCATAGTATCCACGCTGTATATGTACCACAGGTGCCCATCAGTGGTGAGTGATCTTGAGTCACTGCCCATTTTTCTTGATCTGAGAGGATTCGACTGGATAAATTATAAGGTCCCTTTAAGAATCAATCAGTCATCAGAATTTCTTTTCCTTTTTTTTTTTTTTTCTTAAAGAGACAGGGTCTTACTCTGTCACCCAGGCTGGAGTGCAGTGGCACAATCATAGCTCACTGCAGCTTCAAACTCCTGGGCTCAAGCGATCTTCCCATTTCAGCCTCCTGAGTAGTTGAGACTAGAGGCATGCACTACCACGCCCAGTTAATTTTTAAATTTTTTAATAGAGACAGATCTCCTTGTTGCCTAGGCTTGGCTTGAACTCCTGGCCTCAAGCAATCTTCCCACCTCGTCATAAGAATTTTTTAGTGATAGATGGTTTTGTTTTTAATATTTCAGCTGGAAAACTATTTTAGCATCTAGCAGAAGACTTGTTTGTGGAAAAAGCTTGACTTGGTGAATCTTTTCATCAGAGTAATCCCTATGTTTCACATATTTCATATAAAAATAAAATAAGTTTCCCACTCTTTAGTGTGAAATTGGTGAGGGATTGGATATAAAAGGTTATGCTCTGGATATCCCAGAGAACTGCCTTCTTCTTTTCCTAAAGTTGTCCACTATGTTTGAGGTTCTGCTCTATGCATAACAAGTGTGATTGCTTTTGGAGGGTTACAAGGTAATGAGGACTCCTATATTCAGAATGTAAAACCCATTTGACAAAGTAAGATAGGTATGCATAAAAGTTACAAATATATACTATCAATAGGGCTATATCTGACTTATATGATTAAATGGCCACATTCATAACATAATCAGTATGGGCCCTAAGTTTTTAGGAAAACATGGTAAGTGGGATTAGAATATCTAAAGACGACAAGAATATTGTGTGGATATGGAGAAAGAATGCATTCTATACCAGAGAAAGGCTGCTATCAAAAACTCAGAGGCAAAAAATAATTTTGGGCATAATTATGAGATAGTAAAAAGATCAGTAGTTGCCAGAAGTTGAGGATGAAGGGGAAGGGACAAATAGCAGAGCACAGGGGATTTTTAGGGCAGTGAAAATAACTCCCTATGATACTGTAATGATGGATATGTCACTATATGTTTGTCCAGACACATAGACTGTACAGCACTAAGAATCCTAGTGTAAACCATGGACTTCAGATGACTGTGTTATGTGTCAGTGTAGGTTCATCCATTGTAAATGTACCACTGTGGTGGGGGATGTTGTTAATGGGGAGGCTATGCATGTGTGGGGGCAAGTGATACATGGGAACTCTCTGTACCTTTCTCTCAATTTTGCCATGAACCTAAAACTGTTCTAAAAAATATGAAGTCTGTAATTTTTAAAAAATGTGAGTATCAAGAGAAGAATATAATAGAATTCTATAAATATCTTCCAGGTGATGAATATGCTCAAAGTCATATGCTCTTGAATTGATATCAGTATTTGGCAGTCCCTATCTGTGTGAAGACATTTGCAAAGATGAAATATTTAAAATCTAATTACAGATCCGCGTTAACAGATGAACGTTTGTAATGGATTTTGATGGTAGGGAACACTAACTTTGAATTTCAATTAAGTATATTTTTCTTCCTTTAAAACCTGCCCACAGGTCAACTCCACTGGGAAGCTTGGAAGTCAAATGACCCATGTTCTAATCCCAGTTTTACTACTGGTTCACTTTGAGCCCTGTCCAAGCCAGTCTACTCTTAGCCTTTAGTTTTTTCAACTAAAAGTAAGAAGTTTGCTTAAATATTTGATCATTCTTTATTTTAGAAAAAATATGTATTTTTTAACAGGGTATGCAGAAGTTGGCTAGTCAATACCTGAAGAGAGATTGGCCTGGAGTAAAAGCTGATGATCGGAATGATTACAGGTAAATTAGTAGTTTTTGCCTATTTTCTTTAGCCTAATGCTTTTCTATCCCTCTTTGAATTTAGGAGCATGTATCCCGTTTGGAAATCTTTTCTCGAGGGAACAATGCAGGTAGCCCAGTCTCGGATGAATATATGTGAAAACTATAAAAACTTCATTTCTGAGCCTGCAAGGACAGTGAGAAGCTTAAAAGAACAGCAACTAAAAAGGGTATTGTTTTTATTTCTGTTCTTATATGCATTAATCATAATGATTGTACTTTTGTATTTTACAGTGTGTGGACCAGTTGACAAAGATCCAAACTGAATTACAAGAGACAGTGAAAGATTTAGCTAAAGGCAAAAAGAAATACTTTGAGACTGAACAGATGGCTCATGCAGTACGAGAGAAAGCTGACATCGAGGCAAAGTATGTGTTTTAACATTTCTGAGAAAATTATTTTATTAAACATACTTTTCTATTTTTATTATAGATCTAAACTTAGTCTTTTTCAATCAAGAATCAGTTTACAGAAGGCAAGTGTAAAGGTAAGTTTTCAATAAGTGTATTTCACAACTGATGCACTGATTATTTTATTTTGCTATGTTTTAGTTAAAAGCCCGGCGATCTGAGTGTAATTCCAAAGCTACCCACGCAAGGAATGATTATCTTCTTACCCTAGCGGCAGCAAATGCACATCAGGATCGCTACTATCAAACAGATTTAGTTAACATTATGAAGGTAATACAGCTTTCATATCTATGGTAATTTTATTTTTTTTCTTTTATTTACTCCTCTATTACAGGCTCTTGATGGAAATGTGTATGATCATCTCAAGGATTATTTAATAGCCTTCAGCCGGACTGAGCTAGAAACATGCCAAGCTGTGCAGAACACATTCCAGTTTTTATTAGAAAACTCCAGCAAGGTAAGTTACCTTTAGTGCAACGTGTAGTGTTAAAAGACCTAAAGATATTTTATTTTCTCTTTAGGTGGTCCGGGACTACAATCTTCAGCTGTTTTTGCAAGAAAACGCTGTATTTCACAAACCCCAGCCCTTCCAGTTCCAGCCTTGTGACAGTGATACTGTAAGGGAATTATAGATTTTCATTTCATGTGTTATTTTTATCTCTGTTCTCTCTTGTATTGTAGAGCCGACAGTTAGAATCAGAAACTGGGACCACAGAGGAGCACAGTCTAAATAAGGAAGCTCGAAAATGGGCCACACGTGTGGCACGTGAGCATAAAAACATTGTTCACCAACAACGGGTAAGTGTAAGAGAAAGTCCTAGTTACATTCAAGTCATCATTATTGTCCCATTTTCTTTAATAGGTTCTAAATGATCTGGAGTGTCATGGAGCTGCTGTATCAGAACAAAGCCGAGCAGAGCTAGAACAGAAAATAGATGAAGCTAGAGAAAATATTCGTAAAGCAGAGGTAAGGTGGCAGCTAATTGTGGCATTTTGCCCCTTGATTTCCGACCATTTTCTTGGTTCTCTAGATAATTAAATTGAAAGCTGAAGCCCGGTTGGACCTGCTAAAGCAGATTGGTGTTTCTGTGGACACATGGCTAAAGAGTGCCATGAACCAAGTAATGGAAGAACTGGAAAATGAGCGATGGGCCCGCCCTCCTGCAGTGACCAGTAATGGCACTTTACACTCGGTACGATTTCTTTTCTTGGATATGACAAGTTGGAAACTAGCCAATGGTTTCTAATTTTTCTTAGCTTAATGCAGATACCGAAAGAGAAGAAGGCGAAGAGTTTGAAGATAACATGGATGTTTTCGATGACAGCAGTTCCAGCCCTTCTGGCACCTTAAGAAATTATCCACTCACCTGCAAAGTTGTTTATTCCTACAAGGTTTGTATTTCTCCAACATAATGTTATTAAATTTAATTTTGTCCATGACCATCCTACACTGCAGGCTTCTCAACCAGATGAGTTGACCATTGAGGAACATGAGGTGTTAGAAGTGATTGAAGATGGAGATATGGAAGACTGGGTAAAGGTATATTCCTTTGCTCATATCGCCCTTTCTTGTAAACTTGTTTTGTCACATGTCTTTTACCCAGGCTCGAAATAAAGTTGGCCAAGTGGGTTATGTGCCAGAAAAGTACCTACAGTTTCCCACCTCGAACAGCCTCCTGAGCATGCTGCAGTCCCTGGCCGCTTTGGACAGTCGGTCACACACGTCCAGCAATTCCACGGAAGCAGAACTCGTTTCAGGCAGCCTCAACGGAGATGCCAGTGGTAAAGACTGAAACAAGGCACTCTTTATTTGGCTTACCAGATTTGTTTTTCTCTTGCTCCCTAGTATGTTTTGTGAAAGCACTTTATGATTATGAGGGCCAGACAGATGATGAGTTATCTTTTCCTGAGGGAGCAATAATCCGTATCTTGAACAAAGAAAACCAAGATGATGATGGCTTCTGGGAAGGGGAATTCAATGGGCGTATTGGAGTTTTCCCATCGGTGCTAGTGGAAGAACTTTCAGCCTCAGAAAATGGTGACACTCCATGGATGAGAGAGATTCAGGTACCTGAGAGGGGAGACAGTTGAATTAAAAGGCACCGGGTAACCTCGCTTCCCTTTGCTGCAGATCTCTCCTTCCCCCAAGCCACACGCCTCCCTGCCTCCACTGCCGTTGTACGACCAGCCTCCCAGCAGCCCCTACCCCAGCCCAGATAAGAGGAGCTCCCTGTACTTTCCCCGGTCTCCTTCAGCAAACGGTAAGGGTTCTCCTGGGCATGGGTCTAAATGCGTAAAATGAGCTTCTTTGGTTTTCTCCCTTAGAAAAAAGCCTTCATGCTGAGTCACCAGGATTCTCACAGGCATCAAGGCATACTCCTGAGACCTCATATGGCAAACTGCGACCTGTAAGTCTCTGATCTTGCAGGATTATCGAATGACTGACAAACTACGTAATTGTTTCCTGCTCAGGTCCGGGCAGCTCCCCCTCCACCTACACAGAATCACCGAAGGCCAGCAGAGAAGATTGAAGATGTGGAAATCACACTGGTGTGATGATGGGCTTGCCCATCCATTACTGCTACAATCAAGGCCAGGCTTGGAGTTTGGCCAGTCTTGTTTTTTAGGCACCTTTGCATGATGATGACTCTTGAACAGAGCAAAAAACAAGGAGGATTATGTGTGACTGGGTGGCCTGGTAGACTCCTCCCACGTTTTGAATATTTCGTGCCTTTTTTTTTTGTTGTCATTTTCTATGTCATTTCTCCTACCATAGCACAAATCCTAGCGGACCCTAGGAGCAAAGAGGGGGGCAGCCCTCATGCCTAACAGTGGTCTGTTTTTATATGAGACTCAAGAACAGGCCTCATTCCAGGGCACAGTCCCTAAATTACTGATCATGTGCACTCGTACAGTATATTACTGTGACCACAAGGATGTGGCAAAGATTCTCATCTTTCTTCAAGTGGCTTTTGCTCATCTGATTGAGAATTAATCAGATCATGTTGGCTACATAAGGAAACAGAAGGAGGGATTTCAGGAGAGGCTGGCTCCTCCCCAAGGTTAGTCCCCAGACTGAGAAAGTGAAACCTTATTGGGAAAAATTGGACTGCCCTGAATTTAGCACCAATTGCATTAACGCACATCTCTTCCACAACTAACAGACTTAAAATAACAGTGTCCTTCGTATTAATATCTGTGCCATTCATTTAGAATTAGCAGAGCTAATATGGAGGGGCTGAACTAGTAGCCACATCTTGTTCATCACATAGACTAATAGAAAGGAGGCTGTGGCTAAAGCAGAAATGGAACTTCCGGATCTGAAATTAGCCAATATAATGTTCTTTTGTATTTGGGTATTTTTCATCTTAATTTTTACAGCATATACTCTTCTTACCAGTATCCTTAGAATCCAAATGTCTAGATAAGTTGAGGACACATACCTGCATTGTTGAGCTTCTCTACTGGGGACGCCCCGGCATTATTTTATTCCCAAGCCAGCAGACCGGCCCAGACAGCCAGGCTGTGGCTGGTCCAGACCAACTGCTATGGTGGAAAATGCAGCTTCCAGGTCCCACTACCCTGACATTTCCGTGGAAGGAAGAACCTGGTGGCTCGTGGAGGAAACCAGCTTTCTATGAGAAAGGACTGAAGGATTGCGCACCCTGCACAAGTACAGATTGACCAGGAAAAGACAAGTGTCTTCTGTGTGTCACAGGGAAAGCCAGGAGTGGCCTTCTCTGCAGGCCAGCAAGCCTGCAGCAGCAGGTGCCCCCACGTCAGGTGCTGACTGTCTGCTGTCCGCTCCTGTAGAAGGTAGGGAGCACAATACCTAGGGACTAAGGGATGTTCGCCGGTTGTGGTTTGTTTTTTTTTTTTTTCCTTGGTTAAGAAATCAAATTTGCAGAATTTAATCTACAAGTTGTATTATGCTTTGAAAACTCCATCCCTCCTAAGAATCTTAAAAAACTTGAAATGCTCGCCAAATGTCCCCATGGGATTTTTGACCAAAAGTAAGGTGATAACTGAAGAAATTTTTAGTTCTTTGATCACTTCAGTGACAATACCCATTAATGAATCTTCTCCATGATTTGGGGTTTTTTTTCGTTGTTGTTTTTTACACTTCTTAACCTGTTGATCTATTTGAGGTCTTTTGTGTTTATCAAACTTATTCTTAAGTTTAAAAAAGAAATTAAAAGGGTGGTTTTTTTAAGATTTTAAAGTTTGCTAACATATTAAAAATCTTCAAATGCTTATTAAATAGAGCAGTTCTTGCCACCCAGTCTTGTATTCTGTCTTTAGCTAGCCAAATTGTCCTTGAATTTGGGTTTTCCACAACCTCAAAGGGTTATTTGAAATCTTTTGTTGTATTTTAAAATATTTTTTGGAAGAGCTGCTAATTTTATTTTAAAAAACAAAGTTGTGAAAACATGCCTCCTTTTTAAAAAATAACCCCTCCATCCAGGATATGGAATCCAGCACCACAGTGCACAGGTCAGGGCTCGGAGGGAGCCTCTGTGCAGATGTGCTTTCTTTACAGTGGCTGTAAAAAGTTTGTATTTATTATGTATAAAATGTTGAATAATAAAAAAAATGGAATTATGTTTTCTAAGTTTTAATATAGAAAGGTTTGG